GTCTGTTAGGCAGCAGTGGGTGAACAGTGAGCAAAGATAGGAAGATGAATTTTGATAGGCAGAGTTGCATATTTTGCAACTAAAGGTAGACATTGCAGTTGTATAGTTGAAAGACCCTTTGGTTATTTTAGCTGCTTATAACCATTATCGTTAGTGATGTGCATTTTTTCTTTTTTTTTGAGATGGAGCTCTGTCGCCCAGGCTGGAGTGCAGTGGTGTGATCTCGGCTCACTGCAACCTCAGCCTCCTGAGTAGCTGGGACTACGGGCACACACCACGAGGCTTGGCTAATTTTTGTATTTTTTGGTAGAGATTGGGTTTCACCATGTTGGCCAGGCTGGTCTTGAGCTCCTGACCTCAAGTGATCTGCCCACCTTGGCCTCCTAAAGTGCTGGGATTACAGGCACAAGCCACCGTGCCCAGCCCATATACATATTTTTATGTAAGTATGTTTGTAAAGTTAGAGATAAAATAGTGATAATACAGTGTTACTTTGAGATAGTATAGTGTTACTTTGGCTGGTACTCTAATTTTACTGTATGCTGCTATTAATTTATATTTGGGGTTTTAAGAAATTTTGGTTTGGTTATCATGCAGTTTGTAGGGTTAAATTAATACTATTAAGATGGTGTGGTTTTTCTTACTGAGGACAGTTAAAATTTTCAAATATAAAGCCAGATGAATTTATTTATTTAACAATGGTTATTGAATGTGAACTATGTCCCAAACCTGCTACCGTTTAAAATTCAGATGAATTCTCCAGTAATTGCCTCAGAAATTTTCCGGAGCAATTAGGTAAAAGGAGTATGATTTTATGGGTTAGGTAGCCTTAATATTTTGCCACAGTATAACTCTTAAGCTTAAAGTAATTTCCATTTTTATTTACTATACAAAGTATAGTTTTAATATTTGTATATTCTTATATGCATATTTACTAAAAGTTGTGCCTTATGAAACTCATACTGTGTTTTGTTGTTGTTTTTTGTTGTCGTGTTTTTTTTTTTTTTTTTTTTTTTTTTTTTTGAGACGGAATCTCGCCCTTGTGCCAGGCTGGAGTGCAGTGGCACGATCTCAGCTCACTGCAACCTCCGCCTTACTGGTTTAAGTGATTCTCCTACCTCAGCCTTCCGAGTAGCTTGGATTACAGGCATGCGCCACCATGCCCAGCTAATTTTTGTATTTTTAGTAGAGATGGGGTTTCACCATGTTGGCCAGGATGGTCTCGATCTCCTGACTTCGTGATCTACCAGCCTTGGCCTCCCAAAGTGCTGGGATTAGAGGCATGAGCCACCGCACCCAGCTGAAACTCGTACTGTGTTTTAAGTGTTATAACATTGAGGAATTTGAGGCAGTGGTGTGTGGTCTAATAACAGAGCATGAGAGAGCTTCAGCTTTGATACTTAATTTCTATATATCCCATCTTATTCCGAAAGGAATTTCAGTTAGCTTAATTTCCATTTTAGTGCTGTTTCTTTTTGTGTTAATTTATTGTTTTCTTAATTGTGCTGATTTAAAATCCAGCCAACAAATTAATTTAACGCTTGTCTGTCTAAATGTATTTTCACTTCAAAGTCTCTTCAGTGAATATGAAGACAATTAGCTATATTTTTGCTAACAAGATTTGCTGATGGGGAGAAGAGCGAGATAAAGGAACAAATCAAGGATGAGTGTTAGGTTTTTGGCTTGAACTACTGTTGAATGGTGGTGGTTTTTGGCTTGAACTGCTGTTGAATGGTGGTGCTATTTGGGCATGTTTGTGATGCCCATTACACATCCAGTGGACAGGCCAATAGACAGCTCTTTGACTCTGGAGAGATTTAACAAACTTTAAACATTCTCAGGAGCTTAGATGAACAATGAACTGTTCCACTCTTTTAAGAACTTGAATCTTGACACACAAGTGGGTATCTTAAAGTCACATTGCATGTGATTTTGGAGGCTTTTGAGAATCCATTTATTGATTTAGGATTAGGGGAATACAAATTTAGTGTTTTAGGAAATTGTTTAAAGCAAAGTGAATATTAAACTCGAATTTTGTTTGTATCAAAAATTCTAAGTATTAAAAATGTTTCTCTGACTTGTCTGAGAAGGCTCAGTAAATAATTCTTCAATTTGTAATGAGAGTTTTGCTTTGCATTAGCTATTGGTCTATAAAGTCCAGTAAGATAGTCTAATCTCTGCCTTCAGTTTTATAGATTAGTGGACGAGACAGACAAGTACTGAAATACTTAAGAAATACTTTTCACAAGTGGCAATAGAACAATGTGTTATGGACTCATTGCAGAAGGCTGAGGAGCAGTAAAGGAGGGAAGGTTCAAGAAAGCCTTCAAAAAGGAAATAACACTTTAGCCAGAGCCCTACTCACCAGTAAGAGCAAAAATTGTGCAACTTTGATATTTAAGAAATGGAGGGTTACTGCTAGTCATAGTGGTGGTGAGTAATTCTATATGACTAAAGCATCAAACTCTAATAAGAGCATTATAAAAAGAGGCTAGAAAATTGGACAGGCAACATTCAACATATCTTATAATTAAAGATTTGGTAGTTTATGTTAGAGGTGATAGACACATAGGAGAGTTTTTAAATGTGGGAGTAAAATGGTCAGACTTGACTTTTTAGAACAGTAATAAAGGAGTGCAGTTATTTTTGGAATTCATTTATGTGACTTTTTAAAGACTTCTGGGGTAGGCTGGTGCAGTGGCTTATGGCTGTAATCCCATCACTTTGGGAGGCTAAGGTGGGCAGATGGCTTCAGTCCAGGAGTTCGAGACCAGCCTGGACAACGTGGCGAAACCCCATCTCTACAAAAAATACAATTAGCCAGGCGTGGCGGTGCGTGCCTATAGTCCCAGCTACTCGCTAAGGGACGCTGAGGTGGGAGAATCACCTGAGCCCAGGAGTTTAAGACTGCAGTGAGCTGTGATTGCACCACTGCATTCCAGCCTGGGCAACAGAGTGAGTCCCTGTCTCAATAAAGATCTTTAGGGTAGACTTAATTGCAAATGCTTTCTTAAAGGATTTGTTTGTTTTCTTAGCTTTTTTTTAAAAAGTCACACGATAAAGGGTGTGGTGGGTACCTATAACTTAATACGGACATCATTTAGCTATATTTTTGCCCAGTTAATACAGTAAATGATTAAAAATTCTTTCTTGCTTTAGGATTATATGAAATAATTAAATTATATAATAAATGAATTATTTTATTAATGTTTAGTGCTATTCTCATACAGTCTATGAATAAGGTTTCTTAGTATATTATGTTTCTCAATAATACAGAATTTTTTTGTTTCTTTCTTAGTAATAGCTTCATCAGAGACAATAGAATAGTGGTCGGGAAGTTAAAATGAAATTATATGTGTAGATAATTCTGTTTCATAGAGTTTAAATGAACTTTGGTGCTACTTCTATTCAGGAACTATTTAGACATTAATGTTGATGTGTTAAAAAAAAAAAAAAACCTGCTCTAGGCCAAATCAGATCTTAATCTGGTGGTAATTTTGTACCCACAGAGTTTATTGTTTAACAGGGCAAATTAGATGTATTCTCTTTATATATTTATCATAAGAGTAAGAAATGTAAGTGTTCTAAAAGTACATATAAAGGTAAAACAATTCAGAGGGGAAGATTATGTCTGGAGGAAGGGCATCAGAAACTCTGTAGGAGCTAGGGCTTAAAATTAAAAGATAAGTAAGCTTTGGAGGTGTGCAAGTGGGGAGACCACCAACAAGCAAAGAAAAAGCATACACAAAGACACAGAAAAATGATTATCATGGGATTTTTTTTAAAGTAGAATCTTAGCAACTTTTAAAAAGACAAATTATCAGGCAATTACCACCTCAGACCTACTGAATCAGAAACTACTGGGATGAGGCCCAGCAATGTGGCCCTCCAGGTGATTCTGAAGCACACTCAAATTTGACAAACTGCTTTGCAATTTCAGGCAGATAAATTGACCTGGAATATGCAACTCTTTCTGATCTTTGATCTAGGAAAGGTTTTAAAGAAATAAATCTGAAGTAACAACATTTAAAGAGTTCCAGTAATTAGTTCAATAATAATAGTTAACATTTATTGAGCCATTTTATGTACTAGACCTTTTGCTGAGTAAAGGTTATTATCTCAGTTTTATAGATGAGACACAGAGAGGTTAAATATGTTAATTGTCACACAGCTAAGAAAGTACCAGATCCAGAATTTTAATTTATGTAGCTTACTATAAAGCTGACATTTTTTGGTGGGAAATAAGTTCCAACTTGTAGATACCTTTTTAAAGTACAAAACAAAGTTTTTACTTGTTTTATGGACCACTTTTGTATCTCTGATGGGCATGAAAATTGCTAAGAACACTATTGTAGATTTTTATTTTAATAGAGCATTCTCCATTTTAAACTTTAATTATAGAAAGCATTTTAAGAAATGGCATGCTAGGCTTTAAGAAAACTGGATAAATGAAAATCCAAACTTAAATAAGATAAATATTTGGACGCAAAAGTTCTCAAGGTTCATTATGAGAAATGTAGTCATTTCACATAAAAGCTTTGTTTTGCACATTTCTCAATAATGTAATTTGTCATGTAAAAGAAGAAAAGTCTGGAGTGGGCCAGGCATGGTGGCTTACACTTGTATTCCCCAGCACTTTGGAATGTTGAGGCAGGAGGATTGCTGGAGCCCAGGAGTTCGAGACCAGCCTCCGCAACATACATGGGGAGACCCCAGCCCTACAAAAAATAGTAATAATAATTAGCTGGGCATGGTGACATGAGCCTGTGGTTCCAGCCACTTTGGAGGCTGAGGCAGGAGGATCATTTGAACATGGGAGTTTGAAGCTATGGTGAGCCATGATCATGCCACTGCATTCCAGTTTAGACAACAGAGTGAGACTCCGTCTGTGAATGAGTGAATGAATGAATGAAAAAGAAAAAGCTTAGAGTGATTGTACCAGGCATTCCTGAGGTACATTCACATTTTATAATTAAACTCAACCACTCTTTGTACTAAATTTTTTCTCGCTGACATTGACCTAAGATATATTCCTTTCCCCTCTGTGTTTCTGCAACTATTTAAGTTGATATCCTTCTCTAAGTCAGATTCAAAATAATATTTTGAAATGCACTGATACTATAAGTATCTAAAAATACATCTTTTCAGATGCTTAATCTTTGAGCAGAGAAAATACAAACATTCTAATTAAATGTGCAAGATGCGTATATAAGTAACCATGAGGATCTTTGTTAATATGGAGTAACGACATCATAAACAATCTTTTCTACTGTCCTTTTTTATTTACGTTCAATTTTTTGAACAGGCAATACAGTCATACAATCCAAAAGATATGAAAAGACATAATAGTAATGTCTCATTCTCATCCGTTTCCCTTAGGTACCCATTTCCCTTCCCCACAGACACATACTTTGTTAATAGTTTTTCTTCCAGAGATGATATATGCATATGTACAAGCAAATGCAAATGTTTTTATTTCTTTTTAACACCAGTAGTAATATATTACATATATACATACTGCACTGTGTATATAATGTACACTATTGTTTCCTGCTTTTTACATTTATACTTAATATGTATTTTTCAGATACTGTCATCTTACTATATATAAAAAGCTAACTCATTTGTTTTTCAGCTCTCTCATATTTGATGGTATGAATAAAACAAATTTAGCCAGTTTTGTATTAAGAGGTTTCTTTGATTGTAGTTTTTTGCTGTTACTAACAATGCTGCAGTGGTTGGGCGCGTGGCTCACACCTGTAATCTCAGCACTTTGGAAGGCTGAGGCGGGTGGATCACCTAAGGTCAGGAGTTCAAGACCAGCCTGGATAACATAGTGAAACGCTGTCTCTACTAAAAATATGAAAATTAGCTGGACCTGGTGGCACGCATCTGTAATTCCAGCTACTCAGGAGGCTGAGGCACAAGAATTGCTTGAACCTGGGAAGCCGAGGTTGCAGTGGGCCGAGATCGCACCACTGCACTCCAGCCTGGGCAACAGAGTGAGATCCTGTCTCAAAACAAACAAACAAAGTGCTGTGGTATGTAACTTTGAATATAAATCATTTCATGTTAAACTTTAATTTTTATTTGTTGTATTTTAAGCGGTTAAGAAGATTGTCTACCAAATATAGAACAGAAAAGATATATCCCACAGCCACTGGAGAAAAAGAAGAAAATGTTAAAAAGAACAGATACAAGGACATACTGCCATGTAAGTTGGAAATGCCCTTGATAAAATACATACCATACATATTTTATGAATTTTTTTCTCGTAGTTGATCACAGCCGAGTTAAATTGACATTAAAGACTCCTTCACAAGATTCAGACTATATCAATGCAAATTTTATAAAGGTATGTACTAACTTTAAATGGTGTTTCTCTGCTAAATGTGAAATTTGCTTTTAACCATTTTTAGGGCGTCTATGGGCCAAAAGCATATGTAGCAACTCAAGGACCTTTAGCAAATACAGTAATAGATTTTTGGAGGATGATATGGGAGTATAATGTTGTGGTAAGTAATTTACTTTTCACAATAAATTTTGATCTTTATCTCACTCCCCACCATCACTTTTTAGATCATTGTAATGGCCTGCCGAGAATTTGAGATGGGAAGGGTATGTATAATCTATTCCTCTTACTATTTCATATTACTTACTAATTTTTTTTTTTGGATGACAGAAAAAATGTGAGCGCTATTGGCCTTTGTATGGAGAAGACCCCATAACGTTTGCACCATTTAAAATTTCTTGTGTAAGTATCCATTTTTGTAAACACTTTTTTCATCACTGACTTAGAAATGTTTCTCTTTATTTAGGAGGATGAACAAGCAAGAACAGACTACTTCATCAGGACACTCTTACTTGAATTTCAAAATGTAGGTACTTACCATTTATAGACTATCTGTAATCATAATTGTTGACTTTCTGTTTTTCTTGAAGGAATCTCGTAGGCTGTATCAGTTTCATTATGTGAACTGGCCAGACCATGATGTTCCTTCATCATTTGATTCTATTCTGGACATGATAAGCTTAATGAGGAAATATCAAGAACATGAAGATGTTCCTATTTGTATTCATTGCAGGTACAAAAGAATTTCCCAAGTTTATAAATACAAATCAATTGTTTTTCAAACTTTATATCCTTAGTGCAGGCTGTGGAAGAACAGGTGCCATTTGTGCCATAGATTATACGTGGAATTTACTAAAAGCTGGGGTAAGAATAATTTTTTGTAGCATTATGTTCAAACAAAGTTGATGTATTAAATTTTCTGTTTTAGAAAATACCAGAGGAATTTAATGTATTTAATTTAATACAAGAAATGAGAACACAAAGGCATTCTGCAGTACAAACAAAGGTATAGTTGTTTGTTTCCCTTTATAAACTGCTTTTTGTTTTTTAATCATTTTTCTCCTTCATAGGAGCAATATGAACTTGTTCATAGAGCTATTGCCCAACTGTTTGAAAAACAGCTACAACTATATGAAATTCATGGAGCTCAGAAAATTGCTGATGGAGTGGTAGGTGTTCTTGGTCTATTAATTTTAGGAAATAACCTTAGTGAAGTATTTTTTCCCTTGGCAGAATGAAATTAACACTGAAAACATGGTCAGCTCCATAGAGCCTGAAAAACAAGATTCTCCTCCTCCAAAACCACCAAGGACCCGCAGGTATTGTATGTCTTCGAACATTTTCTTTAAAATAAAATGCCCTTTTTAAATGTTTGTTTTTCAGTTGCCTTGTTGAAGGGGATGCTAAAGAAGAAATACTGCAGCCACCGGAACCTCATCCAGTGCCACCCATCTTGACACCTTCTCCCCCTTCAGCTTTTCCAACAGTCACTACTGTGTGGCAGGACAATGATAGATACCATCCAAAGCCAGTGTTGCATATGGTTTCATCAGAACAACATTCAGCAGACCTCAACAGAAACTATAGTAAATCAACAGAACTTCCAGGGAAAAATGAATCAACAATTGAACAGATAGATAAAAAATTGGAACGAAATTTAAGTTTTGAGATTAAGAAGGTCCCTCTCCAAGAGGGACCAAAAAGTTTTGATGGGAACACACTTTTGAATAGGGGACATGCAATTAAAATTAAATCTGCTTCACCTTGTATAGCTGATAAAATCTCTAAGCCACAGGAATTAAGTTCAGATCTAAATGTCGGTGATACTTCCCAGAATTCTTGTGTGGACTGCAGTGTAACACAATCAAACAAAGTTTCAGTTACTCCACCAGAAGAATCCCAGAATTCAGACACACCTCCAAGGCCAGACCGCTTGCCTCTTGATGAGAAAGGACATGTAACGTGGTCATTTCATGGACCTGAAAATGCCATACCCATACCTGATTTATCTGAAGGCAATTCCTCAGATATCAACTATCAAACTAGGAAAACTGTGAGTTTAACACCAAGTCCTACAACACAAGTTGAAACACCTGATCTTGTGGATCATGATAACACTTCACCACTCTTCAGAACACCCCTCAGTTTTACTAATCCACTTCACTCTGATGACTCAGACTCAGATGAAAGAAACTCTGATGGTGCTGTGACCCAGAATAAAACTAATATTTCAACAGCAAGTGCCACAGTTTCTGCTGCCACTAGTACTGAAAGCATTTCTACTAGGAAAGTATTGCCAATGTCCATTGCTAGACATAATATAGCAGGAACAACACATTCAGGTGCTGAAAAAGGTAATAATATAGTGTCAAATACTTAAATGTCTAATTTGTCTAAATTTTTATGTGTTTAATTTAGATGTTGATGTTAGTGAAGATTCACCTCCTCCCCTACCTGAAAGAACTCCTGAATCGTTTGTGTTAGCAAGTGAACATAGTGAGTGTCTCTTTTGCTTTTACATTTACTTCTGTTAATAACAATAAGATTTCATTTTTCTCAGATACACCTGTAAGATCGGAATGGAGTGAACTTCAAAGTCAGGAACGATCTGAACAAAAAAAGTCTGAAGTAAGTCCTTTTGGAATTGGAACAGTTATAGCATTGTAATAGGTATTAAATGTCTTCCTCGTAGGGCTTGATAACCTCTGAAAATGAGAAATGTGGTAAGTTGTTAGATTTTTTTTTTCCTTTTTACGTGATTAACAAAGGCTTTGTGTTGCTACTTAGATCATCCAGCGGGAGGTATTCACTATGAAATGTGCATAGAATGTCCACCTACTTTCAGTGACAAGAGAGAACAAATATCAGAAAATCCAACAGAAGCCACAGATATTGGTAATTTGTTTAATAAATAATTTTTAGTAAGTACTGACTAGTTATTGTGGTGTTTTCACTGTAGGTTTTGGTAATCGATGTGGAAAACCCAAAGGACCAAGAGATCCACCTTCAGAATGGACATGATTCAGGGAGCTAGAAGACACTTTAAGTTATACTGGAAAATTCAGGTGCCACTGAAAGCCAGATTTATAGTATTCCATCTTTAATATGTGGGACTAACAGCAGTGTAGATTGTTACCTTAATATTTTTTGCTGGGACCATCTACCTGCCTTATACTACACTTAGGAAAAAGTATTACATATGGTTTATTTTGAAACTTCAAGTATTATTGCCTTAATGTCTCTTAACCCTGTTACACGCTGCTTGTAGACATGTTAATATAGTAATACCTTTATGATATATTGAGTTTAAGGACTACTCTTTTTCTGTTTTATCATGTATGCATTATTTTGTATATGTACAGGGCAAGTAGGTATATAATTTGATAAAGTTGCAATTGAAATATTATTAACAGAAGATGTAAGAAATTTCTGCATGGTCTAAATCTTTGTGTACTTTATTTGTAAATTATTTGCCCTGGAGTTTTAGAAAATAGTTTCTGAATTTTAAACTTGCTGGATTCATGCAGCCAGCTTTGCAGGTTATCAGAGATCAAAGATTGTAATAATAATTTTGTAAATTGTAAGCAAAAAGTTATTTTTATATTATATACAGTCTAATTGTTCATCCTAATTGTTCCTGTTTTCATCTAGTCAGAGATTCAGTAAGTGCCTTGGAACAATATTGAATTCTCTTAGCTTGTGTGTGTTTCTTTAATATTTGAACTCAAGTGGGATTAGAAGACTATCAAAATACATGTATGTTTCAGGATATTTGACCTGTCATTAAAAAAAACAAACAGTTTTACAGTGCCTACTTGTTGCCTTGGCTTTTCATTTCTCAT